TTAGGGTAATGTGCCCGCCTTACAGATCCAAAGAGTCTGCTTCGGGCCTCCCTTCTCTTTGCCACCCTCCTTTGTCTGGCCTTCCCGATTAATTAAATATTAATCTACTCATGCCTTTTCTCCAGATTCCTCTTCAGACAGAAGAGGTTGAGCTGTGAGAACTGATCTCATTCTTAACCTGATTCCTATTCCCCATTCTGACCCTAGTATGTGACTGCCATTGCCAACAAAACCCCAGCGATGGACTCCATTACCTTTCTCTGGTTGTGCCTGATCTTTCAACATGGGCATTAGAAAGGCACACAATATTGTAAACCTTTTGATTTTATCTAGGGTAATAATACTTAGTAACAATAGCAGCAACAACTGATCTCATATATTTAATGCAATCCTAGAAGGTAGTTATCATTTTTATTACCCACCTTTATCTTCTCCATCCTCATAACTAGGATGGAGACACTGAGGCTCAGAGAGGACAGGTTGCTTGCTCAAGACCATATAGCTCCTAAGTACCAGAGTCAATGTTTGAACCGAGTCTTACCTGAAGTAGGAGAATTATCTCAGCATGACTTTGAAACTCTTTCTGTGAGCTGCCCAATATGTTTTGCCTGGGCACTTTGACTACAGTGAGATTTCTGGTTAGTATTGTGAAGCAGTTAAATAACTTAAATTTACATTAAACATTTCTGGTTTTACTTTGATGATGACTTAAGAAAATGAATATAAACATATTTAGCATCATTGGGATAGCCACTTTGTAACTGAACAGATATAAACATAAGAAGTTTGCATCTTATTTTATATTCATGAATATTCAGAAGCCATATATAACAACAATAATTAAAGCGCAACACCAGTAATAGTCCACATATTACTTAAATTTGACTAACAGTATTCTTGTTGTTCTAGAAATGAGATGACCAGCTCTTTCAGAATATACAGCAACTGCCTCCACATAAAGCAGTGCCAGGTTTAGGAGATTTACGGTAAAGCCATGTTTCCAAGGAGGTCTGTACAAAAAGCCAGACTTCTGCTGGCAGTTACTGAGAGAGATAGGCTTTCCATCCATGGCAGCCATTTACTTTTGCTCTGGGAGACGTTTGTAATAGAAAAGGCACAACTGGGGTATTTATTCATTTCCCCCCGTTCCTCTAGTGTTTGGTGGCGTTGCCGTTGCAAGTGCGCAGGGCTAAAATGAACTGGTTATCTTAGGATCATGGAAAACCTGGAATCAAGGCTCAAGAATGCCCCCTATTTTCGTTGTGAGAAGGGAACCGATTCCATCCCTCTATGCCGGAAGTGTGAGACGCGTGTCTTAGCCTGGAAGATCTTCTCTACCAAAGAGTGGTTCTGCAGGATCAATGACATATCACAGAGGAGGTTTCTAGTTGGCATTCTGAAGCAGTTAAATAGCTTATATTTGTTACACTATTTCCAAAATATCCTTCAGACCACACAGGGAAAGGATTTCATCTATAACAGGTCCCGGATCGACCTCAGCAAGAAAGAGGGGAAAGTTGTGAAGTCCTCCTTGAACCAAATGTTGGATAAAACAGTAGAACAGAAGATGAAAGAGATCTTGTATTGGTTTGCGAACAGCACCCAGTGGACCAAGGCGAATTATACTCTCTTACTGCTGCAGATGTGCAACCCCAAATTACTGCTCACTGCTGCCAATGTGATCAGAGTCCTGTTTCTGAGAGAGGAGAACAATATCTCAGGTAAACAAGGCCACAGGCAGAGACTAGAGGGCGAGCAACCTTGTCTTGGTCTTCTGTGTTTCAGGGCTCAATCAAGACATCACAGATGTGTGTTTTTCCCCTGAGAAAGACCACAGCTCCAAGTCTGCGACCTCACAAGTCTATTGGACAGCCAAAACTCAGCACACATCCCTTCCTTTGTCCAAAGCCCCAGAAAATGAACACTTCCTTGGGGCAGCATCTAACCCTGGTAAGTGAACTTTCAGCAAGAAAGCCAATATGCAACCACGTACCTTTCTCCGGCTTCACTCTAGAGGAACCATGGAGGAATTCACTCCGGTGTATATCCGAAATGAATAGGCTGTTTTCTGGAAAAGCAGACATAACCAAGCCAGGGTACGATCCCTGCAATCTATTGGTTGACCTGGATGACATCAGAGACCTGTCTTCTGGGTTCAGCAAATACCGAGACTTCATCCGTTACCTGCCCATCCACCTCTCCAAGTACATTCTAAGTATGCTGGGGTGTATGAGGGGATTTCCCAGAGGTTTCTGGGTCCATCTTTTTTTTTTTTCCAGGAATGCTGGATAGACACACCCTGAACAAGTGCGCCTCTGTGAGCCAGCACTGGGCCGCCATGGCTCAACAGGTCAAGATGGACTTGTCAGCGCACGGCTTCATTCAGAACCAGATTACCTTCTTGCAGGTACTTCCTGCAAGTCTGAAAGGGGAATGTCTTTTTTATTTTTGGTTTTTTTTTGTTTTTCCAGGGGTCCTATACAAGAGGAATTGATCCTAATTATGCCAATAAGGTTTCTATCCCAGTTCCTAAAATGGTAGATGACGGGAAGAGCATGCGTGTGAAACATCCGAAGTGGAAGTTGAGAACGAAGGTGGGTTCCAACAGCATCTGGGGCAAGTAGCTCTGAGCTTTAACTTCAAATATTCCCTTGTTAGAATGAGTACAACCTGTGGACTGCATACCAGAACGAGGAAACGCAGCAGGTCCTGATGGAGGAGAGAAATGTTTTCTGTGGGACCTACAATGTTCGCATTCTCTCTGACACGTAGGTACTGGGGTCAGAATCTGGGTCTCTAGTTCATGGATAATCCTTTTCCCCTGGCACTCAGGTGGGATCAAAACCGAGTCATCCACTATTCCGGGGGAGATCTGATAGCTGTGTCATCTAATCGAAAGATCCATCTTCTGGACATCATACAAGTGAAAGCGATACCCGTTGAATTCCGAGGCCATGCTGGGAGTGTCCGGGCCCTCTTCCTGTGTGAGGAGGAAAACTTTCTCCTAAGCGGGAGCTATGACCTAAGTATCAGGTGAGGAGTCCAAAGACATCATGATCCCTGTCACTCTCACATTCTTTTGGCCTGATTCCTGCAGATACTGGGATCTGAAAAGTGGGGTTTGCACACGAATCTTCGGTGGTCACCAGGGGACTATCACTTGCATGGACTTGTGTAAGAACAGGCTCGTATCTGGAGGAAGAGATTGCCAGGTAAAAGGTGAGAAAGAAGTGCCTTAAATTTTCTAAGAACCCATGTCTTCCTCTGTCTCCCTCCTTTTCAGTATGGGATGTAGACACAGGGAAGTGCCTGAAGACGTTTAGACACAAAGACCCCATCTTGGCCACCAGGATCAATGATACCTACATTGTGAGCAGCTGTGAGCGAGGGCTGGTGAAAGTGTGGCACATTGCCATGGCCCAGTTGGTAAAGGTAAGTGGGCAGTGGGCTACCTTGGCGGAAAGTGAGTTGAAGACAGTGGTATCTTTTCTTGCAGACTCTCAGTGGCCACGAGGGAGCTGTGAAATGCCTGTTCTTTGACCAGTGGCATCTCCTCTCAGGAAGCACTGATGGCCTGGTCATGGCCTGGAGCATGGTGGGGAAGTACGAGCGCTGCCTGATGGCCTTCAAGCATCCCAAGTAGGTGCCTGTGAAGCCCGGAGCGATGAACCTGGGTACTGCCTGCTACTCTGTTCCCTTCCAGAGAGGTGCTCGACGTGTCCCTTCTCTTCCTCCGGGTCATCAGCGCCTGTGCAGATGGCAAGATCCGAATTTACAATTTCTTCAATGGGAACTGTATGAAGGTGATAAAAGCCAATGGCAGAGGCGATCCTGTGCTGTCCTTCTTTATTCAGGGCAACAGGTGGGTGGTAGGTGTGGAGGTCAGAACTGTGATGACACGGTCTCTCTTTACTCTGCATCCACAGAATTTCAGTCTGCCACATCAGCACATTTGCTAAAAGAATTAACGTGGGATGGAATGGAATCGAACCAAGTGCTACAGCTCAGGGAGGAAATGCCTCCTTGACCGAGTGTGCTCATGTGAGACTCCACATCGCAGGACACTTACCAGCATCGAGGCTGCCCGTGGCCGCTGTCCAGCCCATGACAGGCGGGATGGCCCCAACCACAGCTCCGACCCATGTGTTGGCAATGCTGATCCTTTTCAGTGGTGTGTAGCAGCAGGTATACAGGAAAATGTTGAAGAGCCCCAGGGCTCCTGTGAGTGGATTCACCCCCAAGGTCAGAATGGCAACTCCTGGAACAGCACAACAAGTGGCAAAGGACACAGCTAGCAACGGGCTGGAAAAAGGCAGAGAACGTGGAGTGATCATCTCCAACTCAACTCAATCACACTGCCTAAAATCGGCACTGACAAAGTACAAATAATCCACCTATCCAGTAGAGGCAGCACTGATCTGGCTGATTCCTGGATATGGGGAATCCTCTTTATGAAACAAACTTACAATAAGAAAGAATATGTTTGTGGGAGCTCTGGCTGCTCTTCTTGATTTTGCTAGCTAAGAGTAAAGTGGTTAAGAGAGTCAGGATTAGAGTGTTCTGGATTCATATAGGTTCTGTCCCTTCCTGGCTATAGGGCAGCTAGGTTTCACTTACTCCTCTCTATAAGAGAAATGATCATCTTTTCCTCCTAGGGTTGAAGACTGACTGAGACAATGCCTCCTGCACAGTGTTCCATTTTATATTTAGTCATGAACAAACAACTTCAGACACAATATTGGAAGATTTGGGCAGAAAATACTACCTGAATTCTGGAAGCTGTTCTTCCCCTGTATTTATACTTTATTAAGACGTCACTTAATTAGTGATCATGAGTAGCAATGATGTGCCTCTGACTGCCATCATTACAATGTCTGTAATGAATTACAGGCTCAGCATGCTACCGGTTCCCGACAACAGTAAACACCAGGTGGCCGTTGTGTAGTACCAGTGCCGTAACGTGACTTATGGACACGGGATTTTCAAGGGGAGGTCGCACAGTGTTATTTATGCAAATGAAACCCATCATCTAAAACTCTACAATGATAATGATTATTATAAGCCTGTTTCTCAAAAGAGCCAACTTCTAAAAGTAGACTTTGTATGGAATCTTGTGAAAGGCTTTTTGAGAGTCTAGATAAATTGGATCTACTAGTTCCTGCTTATATGCATGTTTATTTATTCTTTCTTGAGAAACCTAAGGAGGTTACTCAAGCCTGCCTTCTCCTAGCAGAAGCCATAATTCCACTTCTGAGTAAGGTATGTTTGTGTAGTGTTCAGTGACCCTGCTGGATTACAGATTCCACAACACGTTTCTTAGCAAGCAAGAGTCACCAGTGTGCAGCTTCTAGGGTGCTCTGGTTTTAAAAACAGCCAACTCCCTAGAGAGGCAGACTTTACCCTATGTGCACACATGTGAGATGATACCCTTCTATGCACAGGGTTGCAGTGTTCCTATGGCAGGAGAGAGGGCCTGTATCTATGAGAGGGCCCTTCTAGGAAAAAGACTAACTTGTAGAATTATGACGAGTTAGAATTTAGCCGGGAGGGGGCCAGAGGAGAGCCCAGCAGCTGGAACTACAGTACGGAATGAAGTCAGGGCAACAGAATATGAAAGCTAGAAGTGACTTGATGGAGAATTCTGGCCACCACTCTACCACTCTGCTATAGGGGCCAGCACTGACTCTTTCCTACCTGGCCTGCAGCCTCTGTGCCCAAAGAGTGACCCAACAGAATGGAATTTTGATGGAAAATGAGAAAATATAAGGGATATGTTGCTGTCAAGGTGCCTGTGACAGAAGAACTATAAATTACAGCTGAGAGACTTCTGAGTGCACATTCTGCCTTGAGGTGGCATTTCCACCCACCTGTTCCTGGGCCATCTCTTCTGAACCCTGTGGTCAGTTACTTCCACAATACTCACTCAGGCACCCTCAATAATCCATTCTGCCTTGTCCATCCAACATTCCCACTCTGGATCTGCTCAATAACCTACTGTCTCTGCTCCTGCTGGGAAAGGCTTACACTTATACTAACTGGCCCCATTTCAAGGGGATGGTTTAACAGTGCGGGTGCTTAGCCAGGGCTGATTTCCACTTTCGTTCCTTATAGTGACTATTTTAACTCTTCTCCTGCCTTCTCAAGGCTCCAGGTTCACTCTAGCTCCCAAGACGCCTTAACAGATGCCCTTCCCTCTTATACAACAGTGACAAATGCCCTCAGATTTACTTCCTTCCTCCCATTTCAGAAGAGGCTGTCTTCATTCCTTTTAAAGATAAACCCTCCACTTTTGTTTTTATTTAATCTCCTCCCTAATCTCTATTCTATCCCTTCTATCTCTACTGTCTATTAACCTCCTGCATCAAATAAATTACTTTCTTCATATTTCCCCCAAGGTAATACCCCTCTTGCTTCAACACTCTTCAAAGCCAAGCATCCTGATGGAGTGGATCACACACATTCCTTGCCTTTCTCTCTTCCATCCCTCTGTTTCCTATTTGTTCCTCAACTGTATCCCTCACCAGCTGCTGAAACACATTTCTCTAAGGTGGAGGTATACAAGGGGACTTGAAAAAGTTCATGGAAAATGCATATTATGAAAAGACTATGCATGGATTTCAAAAATTTTTTGTACCAAAATAAACTCATACTAACTTGTTATAACATGTCTGAACAGGATCTAGATTGAGGCATTAAGGAGGATAAGACATCAGTTTGAAAAGAGCCCTTATCAAAGCAACATGAATTCTGCTAAAACAGAAGCAAGAACAAATATCAAATTTATGCTAACGCTTGGATGGAAGAATAGTGAAATCATTGATGCTTTACAAGAAGTTTATGGGGACAATGCCCCCCCAAATCAGCAGTTTACAAATGGATAACTTGTTTAAGAACAGATGATGTTGAAGATTAAAGTCCACAGCTGCAAACCATCCACATCAATTTGTGAGGAAAAAATGAATCTTTTTCATGCCCTAATTTAAGTGGACCAATGGTTAACGGTAGAAACAACAACCAATACCATAGACGTCTCAATTGGTTTAGCTCACACAATTCTGATTGAAAAATTAAAGTTGAGCTAACTTTCCACTCAGTGGGTGCCAAAACCATTGTACTCAGATTGGCTGCAGACAAGAGCAGGGCTTTCAATGGAAATTTTCAACAAATGGGATCAAGATCCTGAGGCATTTCTTCAAAAAAAAAAAAAAAAGAAGAAAATGAATATATAACAGGAGGTGAAATATGGCTTTACCACTACAATCCTGAACACAAAGACAATCAAAGCAGTGGCTACCAAGAGGTGGGAGTGGTCCAGTCAAAGAAAAAGCGGACAGATCAAGAGCAAAGCTCATGGCCATAGTTTTTTGGGATGCTGAAGGCATTTTGCTTGATTCCTTTCCAGAAGGCTAAAGAACAATAACATCTACTTATTATGAGAGTGTTTTGAAAAAAATTAGCAAAGCTTTAGCAGAAAGCTTCCCCAGAGAGTTCTTCTCCACCACAACAATGCTCCTGCTCATTCCTCTCATCAAACACGGGCAACCTTGTGAGCATTTGGATGGGAAATCATTAGGCATCCACTTCACAGTCCTGATTTGGCTCCTTCTGCCGTCTTTTTGTTTCCTAATCTTAAAAAGTCTTTAAAGGGAATCCATTTCTCTTCAGTTAATAATGTAAAAAAGAATGCTTTGACATGGTTAAATTCCCAGGACTCTGTGAGTTCTTTACAGATAGACTAAATGGCTGGTATCACTGCTTACCAAAGTGTCTTGACCTTGATGGAGATTAGGTTGAGAAATAGGTTTTTTTAAAAAATTTTATCTTTTAATTCTATTTTTTCCATAATCTTTTTGAAGTTCCCTCATACGTCATATGACCTGGAACCATCTATTTTCCCAACATGGCACACAATATGATTTTCCAGATGAAAGATTACAAAGATACCTCTGTGTTGTTACATCTCCTATATACCCAGAAAGGAAACTTTAGATGGCTAAAAAGCAGTGCACATATTATAATGTTGTTCTTCTTCCAATAAGGTAATTTATAGCTTATAAGAACAGATTTTTTTTTTCCCTATGAGACTCTAAAAAACTAGCTTTATTTTGGGAGGGAGAAAAATGTGGCTGATAAACATTTTATTTTTCCTGAATTGGCCCTTGTGTCAAAAAAAAAAAAAAAAAAAGAAGAAGAAGGTTGTTTACTCCTTCTTCAAGTTCTGTGGAGGCCAGTTGGATTCAAAGATATTAGTGTTATGAAAAGCCCTTTTAGAAGAGCACACATGAATTTAATTTATTGAGATAGGCCATTTTATGTGTAAGTTTAGTTTCTGACCTTTGTTGAAGTCACAGAAAATGATGTGGCTCAATTTTGGTGTTTAAATCAATGTGCACAAGGGCATGAATGAAAACTGGGTAGGCTGACAAGCCATGCAAACGAAAATGAAGCTATTTACCCAGGATGCCATGATCACTCTCAGCATCCAGGCACCTGAAGGAATCCTTCCCCTTCTGGCACGAGGAGCCCACAATCAGTGGACTTCAGAGCTTTCTTGTGTTATGGGCAAAGGTACTCCAATTGCAAACTGTGTGAAATTTATTTTCCTGTTATGTTTCATTTTTCCTAAAACATTTATAACAAAAGTAATATACATCCAATTCAGAAAACTGGCAATTCTAGAAAATCACAAAGAAGAAATTCTTCATGAGTTATTCGGAGAAACATACTAGTTGATATCTTCTCAGCCTTTTTCCAATGATATAACTACTTAAAAAAAATTGAGAATATGCTAAATTGTGGTTTTATCCCCTGATTTATTTCAATATATCTTAATAATTTCCCCAGGCTATTAAATATATTTTTTGCATCAACATCATTAATATTTATAACACACAGTGGCTTATTCTTTGGATACACCACAATTAATTCAACCAATATACTTTTTTTCAGACATTCAGTCTTTTTCCATTTTTAAAAATCAAAAAGCGTGTTGGGATAAATATCTTATGGGTAGACTTTTGTTCACAGCTCTGGTTAGAAGAAATTCCGAAGATAAATTCCTAGATGTGAAACTGCTAAGTCAGATGATATGCACATGTTGTAGGGATTTTGACACGTACTGTCAGGCTGTACTCCAGAGAGTTTGCACAAATTTACACTCCCACCAGCACTATATGAGAGCACCATCTTCTAGAACCTGTATCAACACTGGCTGTGACATTAAAAACAAAGCAAAACAAAAAATAAAATTTGCCAATAGATTAAAAAACAGTATTGAGTTTCTTAAAAAAAACCCTTAAA